AAACAGATTTCGAGGGGAGAGAGATCAAGACCAAGTGAGGGTTTGAAGGAGACTTAGGGGAGGTGGAGGAAGAGAAGGAGAGTCTTAGATCCAGGGTGAGGGGCTTCTAGCAGGAAGAGGGAAGACGCCAAGACCGCGCTTGGGAGGTCAGTGGTGCGTCTCTACCCCCCCTGCTCCCCCACTCCAACTCCCAGAGTCTCAAGGCCTCACGTCACACCCCCGTCCCGTCCCGTCGACAAGGGGAACCCCGGCCTGGGAGAGGGCGCCTCCGGGGATCCGTTGCCTAGTCCAGGTACTGCCCAGCTACCGGGCGTCGAGGATTGCGAAGCGTCGGGGCAGGCTGGCACGGTGCCCACTTTTCCCAAAACGCCAGCCTTCCAAGCCCAGAAGCTCGCCCGGCCCAGGCCGGGAGCGGCCCACGTCGGACGGCCGGACCGCCCTGCAGGACCCAGCCCGGCCGCCCGCCCCCGCCGCCGGCGGTGAGGGAGGTGAGCGGCGCCGACCTGCGGGACGAGCATCACTCCGACCCAGCCGGGGGTGAGGCGGGTCAGGATGCTCCGGTCGCAGGAGGAAAAGGAGGAGCTGGACCAAAAGCCCGAAGAGAAGAAAAGGGGAAGGCCGCGCACGGAGCGCGGTAAAGGCCGGCGGAGCTAGACGCCCCGAGGTCGGAGTGAAGCGCCGGGACCGAGCCCCGTCTCCCAGGGAGTCCGGGGCGCACGGCACCGAGGAGAGCGCGGGAGCCAACCTGGGCGCATCATGCGCAGGGCCCGGGACGCTGGGCCGGTCTACACCGCCGCCTGGGTCACGTGGCCCGGACGGGCCGGCGGCTGCCCCGGCCGGGGGGCGGGGGTCGCGCCGGGGTTGCGCTGGACGACGGAGAGCGGCGGGCCCGCAGCGGCCTGGAGCCTCCCAACCCGCGCGCCGCGCTGGCCCCCGAGCGTAGGAGCCGCCCCCTGCCCCCCCGCGCCGGCCCCGCGCCCGGCCGCCCGCCCCCTATATAGCGCGCCCCAGCAGGGCCCGCGCCAGGCCGCCAGCCTCGGAGTGGGCGCGGGACAGTGCGCGGCGCCCCGCAGCCAGGCCCCCGCCCCCGCCGCATCCACCTCCTCCGCCGCCTGCGACCCAACGGGCGCCCCCCGCCGCGGCAGCTGCCGCCGGGCCCCCGCGGCCACCATGAAGAAGGAGGTGTGCTCCGTGGCCTTCCTCAAGGCCGTGTTCGCAGAGTTCTTGGCCACCCTCATCTTCGTCTTCTTTGGCCTGGGCTCGGCCCTCAAGTGGCCGTCGGCGCTGCCTACCATCCTGCAGATCGCGCTGGCGTTTGGCCTGGCCATAGGCACGCTGGCCCAGGCCCTGGGACCCGTGAGCGGCGGCCACATCAACCCCGCCATCACCCTGGCCCTCTTGGTGGGCAACCAGATCTCGCTGCTCCGGGCTTTCTTCTACGTGGCGGCCCAGCTGGTGGGCGCCATTGCCGGGGCTGGCATCCTCTACGGTGTGGCACCGCTCAATGCCCGGGGCAATCTGGCCGTCAACGCGGTGAGTGCCCTGGGGGGGGGGTGGGAGCCTCGGGCCGGGGTCCTAACCCGCTATCCCCTTGCAGCTCAACAACAACACAACGCAGGGCCAGGCCATGGTGGTGGAGCTGATTCTGACCTTCCAGCTGGCACTCTGCATCTTCGCCTCCACTGACTCCCGCCGCACCAGCCCTGTGGGCTCCCCAGCCCTGTCCATTGGCCTGTCTGTCACCCTGGGCCACCTTGTCGGAGTGAGCAGTACCGACATTGGGCTGGGGTGAGGGCCTTTCTCTCCACCGCCCTGTCTCTATCCAGATCTACTTCACTGGCTGCTCCATGAACCCAGCCCGCTCTTTTGGCCCTGCGGTGGTCATGAATCGGTTCAGCCCCGCTCACTGGGTGAGTCTGTCCCTTCCCCTGGCTCCCTGGAGCCCCTTTGGAAGCTCATGGTCACTCTCTCCAGGGTCTGCTTCTATCCCTGCGTGGAGGGGACACGCGCTCTGTTCATCCGTCTCTCTGAGGACCCACGTGTCCCCTCTGAAGGTTTATTTGCTTCTCTTTCCGGTGTGGTTGGACAGCGCCCTGACTCCTGCCCTGTCTCCACCAGGTTTTCTGGGTAGGGCCCATCGTGGGGGCGGTCCTGGCTGCCATCCTTTACTTCTACCTGCTCTTCCCCAACTCCCTGAGCCTGAGTGAGCGTGTGGCCATCATCAAAGGCACGTATGAGCCTGACGAGGACTGGGAGGAGCAGCGGGAAGAGCGGAAGAAGACCATGGAGCTGACCACCCGCTGACCAGTGTCAGGCAGGGGCCAGCCCCTCAGCCCCTGAGCCAAGGGGGAAAAGAAGAAAAAGTACCTAACACAAGCTTCCTTTTTGCACAACCGGTCCTCTTGGCTGAGGAGGAGGAGCTGGTCACCCTGGCTGCACAGTTAGAGAGGGGAGAAGGAACCCATGATGGGACTCCTGGGGTAGGGGCCAGGGGCTGGGGTCTGCTGGGGACAGGTCTCTCTGGGACAGACCTCAGAGATTGTGAATGCAGTGCCAAGCTCACAGGCTGCAAGGGCCAGGCCAGAAAAGGGCGGGCCTGCAGCCTGCACCCCCCACCTTCCCCAACCCTTCCTCAAGAGCTGAAGGGATCCCAGCCCCTAGGTGGGCAGAGGCAGACCCTCCCCAGAGCTCCTTAGGAAGAAGACAGACTGGTTCATTGAATGCCGCCTTATTTATTTCTGGTGAGGATGCATGCGTGGGGCTGCTGGTGTTTAGAGTGGGGGCTACCCAATAAATCACTGATACTCACGTTCCACCTCTGTCTCTCCTCAGAGTGCCTTG